GCAAGCATGGAGGTACAAGCAGTGAAAAGGTGAGGGTGGGCACAATCTTCTCGTGGCCAAATTTCCACGACCCATTAAAACCTATTCATGCCAGGTAAGACCTAATAATCCTGATCATCCTTATCAGTTGATGATGTCATAAGTATGAACGAATTTTAAAAAATAAGTAACCTGTCCATCAAGATTTGTTCCTGCCTGGGTATCAGGACAGTATGTGGCTTCCGGTTGGAAAGTCTCTCTAACTTGTAGATACAGAAGCAAAGAAGTTAGATGAAGCAAAACAATTAGGAATAAACAATAAATTATTATCTAAGTGCCCTTCCTCATTCATTCATTTTTTTCTTTTTATATTTTTAGTTTAGTCTGGTTGCACTTTTGCATTCATTCTGAGACATTTTTTCCCCCACATTTTAACATCTCTGAAATTGGGACTCATTCTACGATCATCTTACAGTCATCATGGGCAGTATTTTTTATATTTACGCTTACATAGTGGAAACTAGTATTGCTATTAAAAACTAAGATCTGCTGGGCACACTGCTTGCCTCTCAGCTCCTTTGGAAGCTGAGGCGGGAGGATCGCTTGAGCCCAGGAGTTCAAGTGAAGTCTTAGCAACACAGTGGGACCCCATCTTTAGTAAAAATAAATAAAAATAAAAAACTAAGATCTATAAAGAGAAAAAAGCATTGGAGCAGGAGTTGGGATAAAATTGTACCATCTGCCACTCTTTTTCAAACTTGGATGTTTCCTTCTATGGTCAAGGAAACTCACTTGAACTAATTTTTTTTTTTTTTTTTTTTTTTGAGAGGGAGTTTCACTTTTGTTGCCCAAGCTGGAGTGCAATGGCATGATCTCGGCTCACTGAAACCTCCACCTCCTAGGTTCAAGCGATTCTCCTGCCTCAGCCACTTGAGTAGCTGGGATTACAGGTGCCCACCTCCACGCTTGGCTCATTTTTTGTATTTTTGGTAGAAATGGGGTTTCACCACGTTAGCCAAGCTAGTCTCAAACTCCTGACCTCAGACAATCCACCCACCTCAGCCTCCCAAAGTGCTGGGATTACAGGCGTGAGTCACCGCGCCCGGCCTAACTAATTTTAAGTAGCTAAAGAAGCTTCCTTCTGTCATCATTTTTGGACAGTAATTTCATGATTCAGAATACACTGTAGTGTTGGTATCAGGTCAATGCTAAAACTTACTTTTCCTTTTTGAGAACTTGATGCTTACCTCCCCTCTAGAACTAGGTCCTAGGCTTCTTACATCCTTCAGACAAGCGAGTCTGAAATAAAGCAGAGTTGGTTTCTCTGAAACCAACTGCACTAACAGAATGTGCATTTCATATTCTGGCTACAGCAGGCTCTTCTATTTTAGGAGCCTAAAGCTGAAGCTGCTCCAAGATGGAGAATTTCCTTCTCTCTTTCACCCCCGATGCAATTAGAAGTTTCTATCCATTTATAGATTATTTCTAGAGCTAGAGTAGCAGCCTCTATTTTTGTGCAAAGTATTGCATTTATGCACAATAGCCGCCGAGTTGAGCCCTCCAAATGGTCTTGCTGAAGATAACTTGATCGTTGATGTATCACATCATCTAGAAAGGTGCAGGAGATCATGAAAAACAAGCCTGTAGTGGAGCAAGGGCAGCAGGTGCTCTTCTCTCTTTATGGCTCGAGATGGCCCCAGGAGGCCTCCTCTACGGGTAGGGCTGGAAAGGGAAGGGGGCATCTTCTGAAGCTTTTGCTTGGAAACTGTATCTTTCCAGCCAATTGTCACCTCGTGTTCTTTGTAGCATATCTGGGAGGATTTCAATCTAAAACGGAGGCAGCAGTAGAATGAAGGTCTCCCATCAATCTTCCAACTGGTGATACGTGAAGCAGCCATTTACTGACCCTTGAATATCACTCTTGCACCAGGGCTGAAGGAAGGCTCTGACAGATAGAAGTATTAAAGCTGAAAACATTGATACAAAGTAATATTGATATCTTTCAGATAAAGGTTTGGAAGCTCCCTTTCAAGTGGGCCTTCTTTACCTAATCATATCTTTGTTTCTTTTGAGTAGTGAAATAGCAAAAACAGAATTCCTCCTCAGGGAGTATATGAAATATGGTTTTTTTCTGCTGCAAATGTCTCCAAAACATTGGCAAATCCAGCAAGCACTAAAAAGAGCACAGGCATCAAAAAGTAAAGCAAATATCATCCTTCCAAAAATATTAGCAAGTAAGTTACTTATACTCAACTTTCATGAACTACTGTCTCTCTCCTCTTCATTTGCCATTTCTAGAATTATCATTACATTCAAGTAACAAGGAAGGCATCCTTGAGGAGTCCGGGAGGACAGCTGTCCTTTCAGAAGATGCTTCTCAGGGAAGAGACAGCCAAGGTAAAGGTAGATTTGGGACTCATGAAAGTAAAACGGCATGGCCTCACCTGGACATTTTGAACAGGAAAGCCAAGCAGAAGCCTGACTCGCACTCCAGAGAAAAAGAAATCAAAGTACAGTATATACTTGACTAACTCCCTTGGAACAGACATTTTCTTTTTCTTTTTTCTTTTACAGCCTGGCTGAAAGTTTCGGTTCAGAAGACAGTTTGGAATTCCTTTTAGATGATGAAATGGACGTTGATTTGGTAACCAGATTATATTTGCTAGTTTAAATATTGTAAATTATATTCTTCATTATTGATTAATTAGGAGCCAGCACTTTATTTCAAGGAACCAGAGGAGTTACTTCAAGTCCTCAGAGAGCTGGAAGAGCAGAATCTTACTTTGTTTCAATATTCCCAAGATGTAGATGAAAATCTTGAAGAGGTAAACAAAAGAGAAAAAGTTATACAGGATAAAACGTAAGTCATTATAAACAAGTAGATTTATTCCACAGATGAGGGTCTCTTTCTTCTTTTGTAATAGAAATAGCAACATAGAGTTTCTTTTGGAGCAAGAAAAAATGCTTAAAGCTAACTGTGTGAGAGAAGAAGAGAAAGCAGCAGAATTGCAATTAAAGTCCAAGCTCTTTAGCTTTGGAGAATTTAATTCAGATGCTCAGGTAAATCACTCTTTGCCTATGGTGATTTCATTATGTTAATGTTTTCTGCTCTTCTCAATCTCAGGAAATACTGATAGACTCACTTAGTAAAAAGATTACTCAAGTATACAAAGTCTGCATTGGAGATGCTGAGGATGACGGCCTCAACCCAATTCAAAAGCTGGTAAAAGTAGAATCTCGCCTGGTAGAACTGTGTGACCTCATCGAATCCATTCCCAAAGAAAATGTGGAGGCAATTGAGAGGATGAAACAGAAAGAATGGCGGCAAAAGTACAGTCAATAAGGATAAGAATGACTTAATGGTTACAAGAATGTTTCTCCCTTCTTGTGACAGGTTTCGTGATGAGAAAATGAAAGAAAAACAAAGACACCAACAGGAAAGGCTAAAAGCTGCTCTGGAAAAAGCAGTAGCACAACCAAAGAAAAAGGTTTGTTTTGCTATTAATAGATCCAGCCATATATATTAAGTATTTTGTTTTTCTTTTGTTTCAGTTGGGAAGACGACTTGTCTTTCATTCAAAACCTCCATCTGGTAACAAACAGCAGCTACCTTTAGTCAATGAAACAAAAACAAAATCACAAGAGGAAGAATATTTTTTTACTTGAATAAAAGCAGTAAGACATTTTATTACCAGAATGTCTTAGGTGTATTTTGTAAATTTTAAG